GGGTTTGGGGTTTGAACAGCCAGCTGTGCGGGCTCAATCCTGGCATCTCTGACCCTGTGCAGCCTTGGTGGATGGCAGAGACTGAGGCTCTAGAAGGCAGAGCCCAGCTCGTGGTGGGAGGCAGATAAGGGCTGGGGTGAGGCTGTCTGGGTCTCTCAAGCTGGAGGGAGCGGCAATCAGGCTGTTCTCTTAGCTCCTCCTTTTGGCGGGGCGAGTGGTTTCTGCCTTCCTGCGACTTCCTCCTCTGACCCGCTGCCACTTCTCCTGGCCCTCCTGGGGCGGGTGGAGCTCGGGAGCGCTGAGGCGGAGGCTCATCCATCTCTCCCCTCCCTGGGCCAGGGTCAGTCCCCTGGGAGCCCTGGGCAGAGACCCCCCCACCCCACCCTCTCGGGCCCCTCTGGGGAGCCCCACCTTTGCTCCCTGGTTACATTTCCTGCTGGGGTGACGGTGTGAGTCTAGGGTAACGAGCCTGGTTTTCTGAACTTTCTTATGCACCGGCTCTTTGTTAAAGGTTCTGGTTATGTGAGGAATAACCCCTCGCCGGTGGGCATTGGAAAAGAATAAAGAAAGCAGAAACACCAAATAAGGAGAACATCCAGCACTTTCCTCTAGAGAAGACCCGCTTATTCAGAGGCTTTCGGGTTCCCTCTGGAGTCACTTCGCAGAATTCGAGCTGGGAAGCAGGACGCCCCGGGCCCAGGAGAGCCCAGAGGAGGCGACGCGCAGCCCAGAGCCGGGTGCTCCGCAGACCGCCCCAGCTCTCGGCCAGATCCCACCCCTAGCAGCTCCGCGGACCGGGACCGAGGACCCCCGGGCCACGCGCCCCCGGCTCCCGACAGGCCCAGCACGCGCCCCGCGGGCGGTCTCAGTTTCCCCTCTGCAGAATGGGCGGGGGACCCAGGCGGTGCGCCCCGGGGCGCGGAGGGCGGCCGGAAGGGGTGTGATGGGGGGCGGGCCCCGCGCCGCCCCGCCCCGGGGAGGGAGTCCCGGGCGCAGCATCCTGGCGCGGGCCGGGGCCGCCGCCGCCACTGCCGTCGGGTAAGGTCCCAGCACGGACATGGCCTCGCGCGGCGCCCGCCCGGGCCCGAGTCCCCCGCGCCCCGCTTTGTAGCCCCCCGGCGGAGAGGCGGCCTCGACGGTGCGGACGGCGCAGACGGCCGGGCGGGCGGCATGGAGGCGGCGCATCTGCTCCCGGCCGCCGACGTGCTGCGCCACTTCTCGGTGACAGCCGAGGGCGGCCTGAGCCCGGCGCAGGTGACCGGCGCGCGGGAGCGCTACGGCCCCAACGGTGAGCGCGCGGGCCGGGCCGGGCCGGGGAGCTCATGGCTCCCGTGGCTGCCTGGATCCTGCAGAGCTCCCGAGTGAGGAAGGTGAGGCTGGCACCGGGATGGACCTCTAGGCCGGCCCAGCCTCACACATGACCCCCGTTCCCAGGGAAGTCCCTGTGGGAGCTGGTGCTGGAACAGTTTGAGGACCTCCTGGTGCGCATCCTGCTGCTGGCTGCCCTTGTCTCCTTTGTAAGTAGGGCCCTGCCAGCCATCCTGTGGTAAGGGCCTGAGCTCACCAGCTGTGATCCTGCAGGTCCTGGCCTGGTTCGAGGAGGGCGAGGAGACCACGACCGCCTTCGTGGAGCCCCTGGTCATCATGCTGATCCTCGTGGCCAACGCCATTGTGGGCGTGTGGCAGGTGGGAGGCACTGGGGGTGGGACCGGGCGGGGGACAGACTGCCTGCCGGCCTTCTATTCTGCAGGAACGCAACGCCGAGAGTGCCATCGAGGCCCTGAAGGAGTATGAGCCTGAGATGGGCAAGGTGATCCGCTCGGACCGCAAGGGCGTGCAGAGGATCCGTGCCCGGGACATCGTCCCAGGGGACATTGTAGAAGTGGCAGGTATGCCGGGGCCTCCTCCTTTTATTTTATTTCCACCCTCAGCCAAGCCATTCTCCCCGCACAGTGGGGGACAAAGTGCCTGCTGACCTCCGCCTCATCGAGATCAAGTCCACCACGCTGCGAGTGGACCAGTCCATCCTGACGGGTGAGGCCCCCCCCAGGAGGCCGGGACCTAGTGTGGGGCTTCTCATCTCTGATTCCCTGACCAGGTGAATCTGTGTCCGTGACCAAGCACACAGAGGCCATCCCAGACCCCAGAGCTGTGAACCAGGACAAGAAGAACATGCTGTTTTCTGTAAGTCAAATGTCTGGGGCCTTTGCCCAGACAGCAGCTTTTTCCTTGTCCCTCCCCTGGCCAGGGCACCAATATCACATCGGGCAAAGCGGTGGGTGTGGCCGTGGCCACCGGCCTGCACACGGAGCTGGGCAAGATCCGGAGCCAGATGGCGGCAGTCGAGCCCGAGCGGACGCCGCTGCAGCGCAAGCTGGACGAGTTTGGACGGCAGCTGTCCCACGCCATCTCTGTGATCTGCGTGGCCGTGTGGGTCATCAACATCGGCCACTTCGCCGACCCGGCCCACGGTGGCTCCTGGCTGCGTGGCGCTGTCTACTACTTCAAGATCGCCGTGGCCCTGGCGGTGGCGGCCATCCCCGAGGGCCTCCCGGCTGTCATCACTACATGCCTGGCACTGGGCACGCGGCGCATGGCACGCAAGAACGCCATCGTGCGAAGCCTGCCGTCCGTGGAGACCCTGGGCTGCACCTCAGTCATCTGCTCCGACAAGACGGGCACGCTCACCACCAATCAGATGTCTGTCTGCCGGGTGAGTGACGGCCAGCTTGGTGTTGCTGTGCGCGCCCGCCTAAGCACGCCCCTGCGCTCCCCAGATGTTCGTGGTAGCCGAGGCCGATGCGGGCTCCTGCCTTTTGCACGAGTTCACCATCTCGGGTACCACGTATACCCCCGAGGGCGAAGTGTGAGTGCGGGGCCAGGGGACGCGCGGGCGGGAGGTCCTCCTGGTGACCGCCCCGGCTCCGCAGGCGGCAGGGGGATCAGCCTGTGCGCTGCGGCCAGTTCGACGGGCTGGTGGAGCTGGCGACCATCTGCGCCCTGTGCAACGACTCGGCTCTGGACTACAACGAGGTGGGCCTCACCCCCTTTCATGACCTCCCTAGCCCTCACTCCCTATCCCCTGGGTCCTTGCCAGGCCAAGGGTGTGTATGAGAAGGTGGGAGAGGCCACGGAGACAGCTCTGACTTGCCTGGTGGAGAAGATGAACGTGTTCGACACCGACCTGCAGGCTCTGTCCCGGGTGGAGCGAGCTGGCGCCTGTAACACGGTGAGCAGGGCTGGGGGCTCAGGCCTCCGGCTCCTTCATGCCCTGACCTGCCTGGACCCCGCAGGTCATCAAGCAGCTGATGCGGAAGGAGTTCACCCTGGAGTTCTCCCGAGACCGGAAATCCATGTCCGTGTACTGCACGCCCACCCGCCCTCACCCTACTGGCCAGGGCAGCAAGATGTTTGTGAAGGTGGGGGCCTGCCTGGCTGGCCTGGGCCCCTGAGTTACCTCTTCTCCCTCTCCCCACCTCGCAGGGGGCTCCTGAGAGTGTGATCGAGCGCTGTAGCTCAGTCCGCGTGGGGAGCCGCACAGCACCCCTGACCCCCACCTCCAGGGAGCAGATCCTGGCAAAGATCCGGGATTGGGGCTCAGGCTCAGACACGCTGCGCTGCCTGGCACTGGCCACCCGGGACGCGCCCCCAAGGAAGGAGGACATGGAGCTGGACGACTGCAGCAAGTTTGTGCAGTACGAGGTGGGTGCAGGAGCCGATTCTCCCTGCAGTACAGGCCCCGCTTGAATCTGCCCCCTCCCTACAGACGGACCTGACCTTCGTGGGCTGCGTAGGCATGCTGGACCCGCCGCGACCTGAGGTGGCTGCCTGCATCACACGCTGCTACCAGGCGGGCATCCGCGTGGTCATGATCACGGGGGATAACAAAGGCACTGCCGTGGCCATCTGCCGCAGGCTTGGCATCTTTGGGGACACGGAAGACGTGGCGGGCAAGGCCTACACGGGCCGCGAGTTTGATGACCTCAGCCCCGAGCAGCAGCGCCAGGCCTGCCGCACCGCCCGCTGCTTCGCCCGCGTGGAGCCCGCACACAAGTCCCGCATCGTGGAGAACCTGCAGTCCTTTAACGAGATCACTGCTATGGTGAGGCCACAGCCTGGAGCCCCAGGAGGGGGTCAGGCACAGCCCTACCTGACCTGGCCCACAGACTGGCGATGGAGTGAACGACGCACCAGCCCTGAAGAAAGCAGAGATCGGCATCGCCATGGGCTCAGGCACGGCCGTGGCCAAGTCGGCGGCAGAGATGGTGCTGTCAGATGACAACTTTGCCTCCATCGTGGCTGCGGTGGAGGAGGGCCGGGCCATCTACAGCAACATGAAGCAATTCATCCGCTACCTCATCTCCTCCAATGTTGGCGAGGTCGTCTGGTGAGGCCGGGCCTTCCCTCCTCTCAGCCCTCTACCGGGGCTAGAGCTCATGACTCTGTTCCAGCATCTTCCTCACGGCAATTCTGGGCCTGCCCGAAGCCCTGATCCCTGTGCAGCTGCTCTGGGTGAACCTGGTGACAGACGGCCTACCTGCCACGGCTCTGGGCTTCAACCCGCCAGACCTGGACATCATGGAGAAGCTGCCCCGGAGCCCCCGAGAAGCCCTCATCAGTGGCTGGCTCTTCTTCCGATACCTGGCTATCGGAGGTGAGTGGGGCCTGAGCCCTCCGTGGAATTCCTCTCTACAGCCGGTCTCCTCCCTTCCCCGCAGTGTACGTAGGCCTGGCCACAGTGGCTGCCGCCACCTGGTGGTTTGTGTATGACGCCGAGGGACCTCACATCAACTTCTACCAGCTGGTGAGCAAGGGCTGGCCAGGGAGCCTGTTGAACCGCTCTCTCTGACCTGCCACGGTGCCCCCAGAGGAACTTCCTGAAGTGCTCCGAAGACAACCCGCTCTTTGCCGGCATCGACTGTGAGGTGTTCGAGTCACGCTTCCCCACCACCATGGCCTTGTCCGTGCTCGTGACCATTGAAATGTGCAATGCCCTCAACAGGTAGGCTGGGCGCAGGGCCTGGAGCTGGGGCCCGGCCTAAGGGGAGCACCCTGTGCCCTGGCAGCGTCTCGGAGAACCAGTCGCTGCTGCGGATGCCGCCCTGGATGAACCCCTGGCTGCTGGTGGCTGTGGCCATGTCCATGGCCCTGCACTTCCTCATCCTGCTCGTGCCGCCCCTGCCTGTGAGTCACCCCGCCTGCCCCACTGCCCTGGTTTTAACCAAACCTCCCTTCCCCTCCCCGCCAGCTCATTTTCCAGGTGACCCCACTGAGCGGGCGCCAGTGGGTGGTGGTGCTCCAGATATCTCTGCCTGTCATCCTGCTGGATGAGGCCCTCAAGTACCTGTCCCGGAACCACATGCACGGTGAGTGGGAGGCCCCGTCCCGCCTCCAGCCTTGGGCCTCAGCCTCTGACCCCTCTGCACCCAGCCTGTCTTTATCCAGGCCTTCTCAGGACAGTCTCGCAGGCCTGGAGTAGGCAGCCGCTGACCACCTCTTGGACCCCAGACCACACCGGGTTGGCCTCTTTGGTATCACCTTGTGGGTGGGTCAAGGGGAGGGTGCTCTGAGAGTGGGTGATTCTGAACTTCCAAGGGCCAGGGACACAGCATCGTCTCGCTGTCAGAGCTGCTCAGAGAGGGAGGAAGCAGGGGTGAGCTCCGGTTCCTGGGAATTTGCGCAGAGCATCTTAACGCGCTCTTGGGTTTTTCTTCCAGAAGAAATGAGCCAGAAGTGAGCGCTGGGAACAGAGTGGAGTCTCCGGTGTGTACCTCAGACTGATGGTGCCCATGTGTTCGCCTCCGCCCCCCACCCTTGCCACCACACTCGCCCACTTGCCCACCGGGTCCCGCCGGATAAATGACAGGCCCGAGGTCAGAATGGCCATCCCCGGGCCCCGTCCTGGGGTCTCTGTCCCCACTTCCTTCTGGCCTGGGAGGTCTGTAATTCCTGTCTCCTGGACTCTCCTGGGAAGTTCCCTGCTCTGCAGCTCTGGCCCAGGAGCTGCAGGCTGGGAGGGGGCAGCCAAGAAGCCGGAGCTGGCAGCATACCCAGAGATCCGGGGCCCCCCCACCCCCAAATCACGAGTGCAGCTGGAGCTTGCTCCCCCTTGTTCGGAAGCTGGACGTTCACTTGGTGACTGGTGCCTCTGCACTGACGGAGGACTCTGGGGGTCCTTCTTACCGGCTCTGACCTCTCTCTTCGTGCCTGGTCTGGGACTGGGTCAGCCCTGGGGGATCAGAAGGGGCCATCTGGGCCCAGCTGTGTACAGCGAGGGTGGGCAGCCCCCTCCACTCCACTCTGCTTCCACAAAGTCGGCTCCCGAGAGCTCGAGGCTGCTTCTGTTTATATGTGCAGGGCCCGGGCGGGTGAAGGGTCAGAGAGACGGACACAAGGAGCCGGCAGGAGGGCGGAGCGAGGATGTCCTTTCCCGGGAGACAAGTCGGGAAAGCCTGGCTGGACTGCCTCAGCCCCGCGCGCCTCCTGGACTCAGGGTTCCCCGTCCTGAGCTCGGGAGATGTTCAGAGTCACACTGCCGCCCGGTCTGCCACGCAGAGGTCCAACTTGCCACCCGCGTCCCTGGTACCTGAGACCACCGACATCCTCAGGTTCCTGACCGTGGCGCCCTTCTACCCAGCCCAGTGTGCGGCCGCCGCGCTGTCTGCACAGCTGGGGGCCTCTGAGCCTGGTGGGCTTCCTGGACTCTTGGCCTCACTCCTTGCCCCCTCCCCACGACACCCATGAGCCGAAAGGATGTCACTAAGGATGGCTGATTCCCCAAGGGCACCCGCTCTCCCTCCCTCCCTGCTGGAGGAACACGTCATATCAGATGAGAGGAAGATGGCCTCTGATGGACAGAATTTTTCTCTTAACTCAGCTTTTGCTACTTTGGCAAAAACTAGCGAGGGGTAGCAGAAACCTGCACCAAGGATTGTCCCTATGTCTTGGCCACTCCTAGAGCGTGTGCAGACTGATGATTTTATATGTAAATCAAGACTCACATCCCTTTCCTAGTCCCCCACATCCAAAGCCCCTCAGCCTGCCTTGCAGACCAATGGGCTCCATGTTCTGTAGCCCCCTCCCCTACGCCTCACCCCTCCTCCCTCTCACAGGTTCTGGGCGGCCAGTGAGAGAAACGCAGTGGGGGAGGCAGGGAGTCTGGTGCCTGCAGAGATTCTCTGCTTCTTTCCTGGGGGGAGGTGGGGAGGTCTTAGCAGGAGCGGGCCCTGTACCCACCTGCTGACCTGCTGTTTGGTAGAGAAATAAAGGTTGTGTGACTGGGGGAACGGAGGATCCTCAGCGTCTGTTTTCCTGGGGA